CATATGTGGGGCACAGGACTCCAACACTGCCCATGAGGGAGCCACACTCCACCACTCCCAGAAAAGCAGCAGGCCGCAGTCACAGCTGCCTGTGTTGAAGTACTTCACTCTTGTGGTTGACAAGCCTTTGTTGAAATAGGCCAAACAGATGTCATGGGTCTTTTATTGGTCTTGGGTTGTCATCTCCTGCTCAAAAACTAAAATATACTATTATTTACATGAAAGATTTCACAGATCTTATGATTGCCTTGTGGCTTACCCTTGCATAATCTACAGAGACATCTCAGCCAGTGGTTTTCAAACTTTCGTGTGCATCAGAGTCACTGGAAGGCTCATCGAAGCTCCCCACCCCCAGAGGGGCTGATTCATTTCTAACAGGTGCCAGGAGCGCTGATGCGCTGGCCCAGGGCCCTCACTTTGAGAAGCCCTGTTCTAGAGGTTCTCACAATAGGCATTTGAGAACTAAGTAGAAGTCAAGGGCTATTGGCACGTATCAGTGTATTGATTATCATGATTACTGATCTCTTTGACTGTGATTTGCTGAACAGTCAAACTAGATAGAAATGTTTGAGTAACTAAGGTAGCTATGCCATGCCAGTTTCTAATGACAGCATTATTGTAACTGTGTCGCACTTGGTGCTGAGAGCAGAGGGGGCACAGGAAAGTTGAGGTTGGGATTTTGTCAGAACTGACCTTAGTTTGGATTTCTGTTGTCAGTTTTTACCTGTAACAATTTTGAATGGCAAGTGAAATCAAATTAGCAAGTTTAGTAAACCCTCTGGCTCTTCAGGGTAAGGAGGTGCCGAGTGGTGATTCTAAGAAAAATCGACCCCACACATTATTTAATTAGGTTTTCAAATAAGTAATTTCCTTGGCACACACCAAAAAAAACCATGCGGATAATAGTAATTTGCCTCTTCTCCTGAAATGGTAAAAATACATATAAGAAAGTCCTATGGAATAATTTGATTTTGTAATTTATTGATTGTCTTTTCTTTAAAAGAGCAAAAAAACATTGTTGGTTCCAACACCACGACTGAGAACGGGATTGTTTAATAAGATCACACCACCCCCTGGGGCAACTAAAGACATCTTGAGAAAATGTGCCACCTCTCAGGTAAGTACCAGAAGCAATGTCCCCACCTAGGAGAGCTTTTTCTTATTCCCGGCCTGTTCATCAGGTGCCACCAGAGCGACTGGGGAGACAGGATAGAATTTCCAAAACATGCTCCATTGGAAATTGCCTCACCAGTTCTAAGTGAGTAATTGCTGATAATTACATATTTAAGATGAAGTTTTCCAATCCGTATCTCTGTGTGCAGGGTGTGAGGAACTACAGTGTCCCCATAGGCTTGGACTCCAGAGTCCTCGTGGATTTAGTTGTGGTGGGATCCGTCGCCGTTTCTGAAAAAGGTAAGACTAGCAGATGGGAACCCTTGAGTGTGACAGCTCTGCCTGAAGGCGGCTGCGTGCCAGGCTGTTTGTCTTTCAAAAGTCGCCAGTGGTGTCTGCTTTCTGGATGCGCTTACCTGGTCTCCGAAGCCGCTGCATTTTTCAGAGGTGAAGAATTGGCTCAGCCCACCCGCTTCTGGCCCCAGCCCAACATGTGTACAGCATTTTCACTTTTCTTAGCAGGAAAAACAAAGTGAGATAACTCTCTGTTCAGGTGGTGAAAGGTTTTCTCTCTGTTCTTGAGTGAGCTGGAGCTTAATTTCTTTTCAGTATGTCAGTAAATAGTTGGTTTTGGAGGGACTCCAGCAAATGGAAAAACAGTAGGTTCCAAGCTTTGTTTTTATTATGAAGCAGCAGACTCTTGAACAACACGGTGTGTCCGAGACTCCTGAACAACGTGGTGTGTCCGAGACTCCTGAACAACGTGGTGTGTCCGAGACTTCTTCTCAGGCCTGGTGCTTTGCCACGCTGCATGTGAGGCAGGCTGCTCTCGGTCCACAAGGCCAGGGGGCCCTTGCTAAGAGGGCAGGGTCACCACACCACCTCTTGCTGTCTCCAGCTTCAGGGTGCCCTCTTTTCCCAGCCACCACTGGAGCTGATGTGGGGACATTGTTCTTTATTCTTTGCTTTCAGTGCATTCCCAGTTTCTGGTGCTTCGTCTGTGTCATCGGGGCTGGGGACTCAGGAGCGCACTGTTCTGGTATACCTGCTACACCTGCTGTGTGCCAGGCAGGCACTGGGTGGTCTTTAAGTGCATGGTGTGTGGGTGGGCCAGACACGAGAGCTGGACCAGGACAGGACGTGACGTGCTCAGTGCTGGACACAAGTCAGGACCGACGGGAGGGGGAAGGGGAGTCTGAGGAGGGACGTGCCAGCCTGGAGGGGGCATCTCCTCAGTAGCGGCCTCAGGGCTGGCTCCTGCATGCCGGCCACAGTCCAGGCAGAGGGGACTGAAGGGTCCTCAGGCAGCAGGCCCTTTACTAGGTTGCGGCCCCTTCTCAGCAGCCTTGAGGCCAGATGATGGGACTTGGGCTCTTGGTGGTGGGAAATCAGCAAAGGTCCCCTCTTGGAAAATATCATCAGGTTCAGGGATGTATAAAGAAGAAAGTAACACTTCGTAAGTTTCATCGTTTAGCTAACCCCCTGTGTAAAGTAGTAAAGTAACCATGTGTCTGCTTAGAAAATTGAACAGCACAGAAAGCTGCACCATAAGTCTTCCCTGTTCCTTCCCAGCTGCCCCATTAGGAGTTCCTAGTGTAGACGTTGTACATAGTAGCATGCGTGTGAGACACAGATATCTTTTTTTTTTAAGTTCCGGGATACATGTGTAGGATGTGCAGGTTTGTTACATAGGTAAACGTGTTCCATGGTGATTTGCTGCACCTACCAACCCATCACCTAAGTATTAAGCCCAGCATGCATTAGCTATTTTACCTGATGTTCTCCCTCCCACTGCCCCTGCCCTGACAGGCCCCAGTATGTGTTGTTCCCCTCCCTGTGTCCATATGTTCTCATTGTTCAGCTCCCACTTACGAGTGAGAACATGCAGTGCTAGGTTTTCTGTTCCTGCGTTCGTTTGCTGAGGATAATGTTTTCCAGCTCCATCCATGTCCCTGCAAAGGACATGCTCTCATTCCTTTTTATGGCTGCATAGTATTCCATAGTGTATATGTACCACATTTTCTTTATCCAGCCTATCGTTGATGAGCATTTGGGTTGATTCCATGTCATTGTTATTGTGAATAGTGCTACAGTGAACCTACATGTGCACGTGTCTTTAGAGTAGAATGATTTATAATCCTTTGGGTATATACCCAGTAATGGGATTGCTAGGTCAAATGGTATTTCTGGTTCTAGGTCCTCTAGAAATCAGCACACTGTCTTCCATAATGGTTGAATTAATTTACCTTCCCACCAACAGTGTAAAAGTGTTCCTATCTCTCCACAGCCTTGCCAGCATCTGTGGCCATTCTGACTGGCATGAGGTGGTGTCTCATTGTGGTTTTGATTTGCATTCCTCTAATGATCAGTGATGTTGAGCTTTTTTCCATGTTTGTTGGCTGTATAAATGTCTTCTTTCGAGGAGTGTCTGTTCATGCCCTTTGCCCACTTTTTATTGGGGTTGTTTGGGTTTTTTTCTTGTAAATTTGTTTCAGTTTCTTACAGACTCTGGATATTAGACCTTTGTCAGACAGATAGTTTGCAAAATTGTCTCCTATTTTGTAGGTTCTCTGTTCACTCTGATGATAGTTTCTTTTGCCGAGACACAGATATGTTATAGCAGTGGTCCCCAACTTTTTGGCACCAGGGACCGGTTTCATGGAAGACAATTTTTCCATGGACCAGGGAGGGGACGGTTTCAGGATAATTTAAGCACATTACATTTATTGTGTACTTTAGTTCTGTTATTCCTACATCATAATAAATCACAGAGTAATTATACAACTCATAATAAAGAATCAGTGGGAGCCCTCAGCTTGTTTTCCTGCAACTAGACGGTCCCATCTCAGGGTGATAAGAGACAGTGACAGATCAGCAGGCATTAGATTCTCATCAGGAGCACGCAACCTAGATCCCTGGCATGCACCATTCATACGAGGGTTTGCACGCCTGTGAGAATCTAATGCCGCAGCTGATCGGACAGGAGGCGGAGCTCAGACAGTAATGAGAGTGATGGGGAGCGGCTGTAAATACAGATGAAGCTTCACTCTCTCACTGCCCACCTCGTGCTGTGTGGCCCGGTTCCTCACAGGCCATGGACTAGTACTGGTCTGTGGCCCAGGAGTTGGGAACCCCTGTCTTATAGTTTTTAGGTATAGATGTATAGATATCCCTTTTCTGCATTCACAGAAGGGACGGTGGCACACACAGAGCTCCGTGCCTTGCTGGAGACTGTGTCTTAGAGCCCCTTCCTGTCAGCACTGCGGGCTGGCCTCCTGGGCCCGTGTTGAGGAACTGCACGGTGTTCTCACGTGACTGCACCTCAGTAACTGAAGCCCACCCCCGCCGATGGATGCATACGTTATGAGTTATTTCCAGATTTGGCTTTGGTCTTTTCTCTTACAGACCATGTTGGAGTGAAGTATGTTCTGTGGGATAGTCTAGGTGCACCTTTGGGGCTATCCATGGGGGCCAATGCCTCGGAGGGGAGTTGCTGAACTGAAGGGTGGATTGTCAGCCTTGATGTTGCCACCAGAAGGGCCGCTCACTTTCGGCCCTCAACAGTGGTGCCTGGCCTCTTTTCCCGCTTCCTTGTTCCTAGCTGGAGTGAGCCAGCTTTGACTTTGAGCAGTCCGCTAGTGAGCAGTGACTAGCATCTCCTTTGCCTTTGATTTGCACCTAATTAGGAGGCAGTCAAGCATTTTTCATGTTTGCGGCTTATCTGCCTGTCATTTTCTGTGAACTGTTCATATCCTTTGCTATTTTTCTGTTGAATTTTCTTTCTCTTGTTTCTCTGCATGCACAGTTGAAGGTTTTGAATTGTCAAAGTAGCTTGATCAGATGTGAGTCTTAGACACGGCAGCAGTGATGCGGGTGCTCTGCGGGTGATGCTGCTGGTGGCACTCGCTGGCCTCAGTTTCTGAAGTGCCTCAGGCTTCTCATAAGCGGAATTGTAGCTTCTCCATGGGGGCCAGAAGGCATTTGATGTATCCTGTCTTCCTGCATTTTTGTCTCTGAATAGCTGATTTGGCTAGAGAGGCTGTTAAACCTCGATTTCATCTTAGCTACTCTTTTAGGCTCAGATAATCCTTTTGTTGTGCCACTAATTACAAATTTGCAAAACGCTTTAGTACTGCTTAAACCGTCCCTCAGGACCTGGTATCTAGTGGTGAGTATTCAGTGCTTTTGAAGAAACAAGGCCATGCCCTCACACACTCCTGACTTCAGAGCAGCGATTTTCCCTCCGAGGTAAGTTGATTAAACATGTTTTGCTTTCAGTGGGAATTTGTTTTTAGTCTTTTTGAGAACTGCTCTTTTCATTCTTTTTAAGTATGAGTCTTGCTAACATAAAGCTGACATGAGTGTGATCTGTTTCCCTTTGTGACATGCTTGAACGGTCCAGTGTTCACGTCATTGTAGTTTCACCACCTGACATTGGCCGTGTTGTTATTCCTGTTGAATGCCCAAAAGTCCATCGTCAGTGTGGGCTGCTTGTGGGCATTTGGTGGGCATTTCTGTGAAAATTTCTATAGATTAGCTCGGGATATTGGGTTCAAGTTTCTTCTTCCACTGGACCTGATGGAAAATCCACTTCTCAGCGATGCCCCGGACCGCACAGCGATACTGATTCTCGGTTGTCTCTTAGGCTGGAGAATCGGGAAGGGAGAAGGCTACGCCGATCTGGAATATGCCATGATGGTATCCATGGGCGCCGTCAGCAAGGAGACGCCGGTGGTCACCATCGTCCACGACTGCCAGGTGCTCCTTATGAATGGGCTGAGCAGAGCCACGCAGCCCCTTTATCCCTCCTCTCTTCCCCCAGGTCGTGGACATCCCTGAAGAGCTTGTTGAGGAGCACGACATCACTGTGGACTACATCCTCACTCCAACCAGAGTCATCGCCACAGGCTGCAAGCGCCCAAAGCCAATGGGAATCACCTGGTTCAAGGTGGGTCACGGCAGTGGCCAGCTCTGGCCTGTCCTGAAAGAGCTGCAACTGCTTTGCTTTTCAGATCAGCCTGGAGATGATGGAGAAAATCCCCATACTGAGGAGCCTCCGCGCCCGAGAGCAGCAGGCTGGGAAGGATGTCACCCTCCAGGGTGAGCACCAGCACCTTCCGGAACCAGGCTGCCAGCAGACAGTGCCCCTGAGTGTTGGCAGGAGGCCCCCGGACACACCCGGACCAGAAACCAATTCCATGGAGGCAGCCCCTGGCTCCCCACCAGGGGAGGGTGCCCCGCTTGCAGCCGATGTTTACGTTGGGAACCTCCCCGGGGACGCCCGTGTGAGTGACCTGAAGAGAGCCCTGCGGGAACTCGGCTCCGTGCCCCTGCGGCTCACCTGGCAGGGCCCGCGGCGCAGAGCCTTCCTCCATTACCCGGACTCTGCCGCAGCCCAGCAGGCCGTCTCCTGCTTGCAGGGCCTGCGCCTGGGCACCGACACCCTGAGGGTGGCGCTGGCCAGGCAGCAGAGGGACAAGTGACCTCGTGGACAGCCACGGAGCTCACTGCAGACTCGCCATCCCCGTCCCCTGCCGCTCCGGTTCCGATGGCACTCGAGAGGCCTGCGTGGCAAGACGTGTCGGAGCCACCGCCTGAGCTGCTCGGGTCTCAATTCTTCTCAGAAGTCACCGCTCAGTGAACGCCCAGGCCCTCCTGTGAGTGGGGAAGCCGCCCTGCGGTTCATCTCACAGCGCGCAGAGACTGCAGCCTCCCAATCGTGCAGGCTCGGGCCTTGAGTCGGTTTCTGTTTCTCTGGAGGGACAGAGCAGAGGGGCCAGGGACTGAGTGAGTGGCTAAGCAGGGGAGGGTGATGTGAAGGTGATCTCGAGTTTGCCAGGGGTGGGCTGAACAGGAGAAGATGAACAAAGGATCCGGCTCTCAAAAGGCCCTGGCAGGGACTGGATGCTGGGTACAGAAGCGCGCCCTTGGGCTTCAGGCTCCTGAGCTGGCAGCACGGCAGGGAGAGCTCCATCCATGTCGCAGGAGCCCAGGAAGCTCAGCCCCTGGGTAAAAAGTGCTCACTGCAGCTCAGATCAGTCCTCAGGTCACATTTCGGGGAGCCAGCCTCCCCTCTTCCCCTCCCCAGCCCCGCTCCTCCCTCTGTGGACACACTCCGGGCCCTCAGCCAGCTGGCTGCATGAGGAGCAGCTTTGTGCTGTGGGAGAGACCGGCTCTGGGAGAATGGGTTTCATCCCAGCCTACGTCACATTTGCCCAGTGCCTTATGTTTTCTGGGTTTTTTTCCTCCAGTTCTGTTTCTAAAAACCAGCTTGAGTTTGGCTGAACTGTCCTTTCTCAACAGAAGCGCTTTTGCAATTGATCCCGGGCAACAAGTCAAAATAAGCTTTTAAGTGGAGATTTTGTTTTTTTCAAATGTATATGCTTTGGAAATTTTGATTTTTTAGCCAGAGGGTTTTACCAAGTGTTCTTTGAAGCACATTACGATGCCTCGAGAGGGCGGCCCGTGCACGCGCTTTCAAGAAAATGTTCTCGGGACACTCGGTCTTCTCTTTGAAAGGACATTTTCTCATTGGTTTTGCCGTGAAAATCCTGTGGAGACTTCGCAAAGAAAACGCAGCCTTACATTTGCTCATTAAAGACAGATTTCCTTCCCAAGTCGCCATGAATAAAATGAGAGAGTAGAAACGTCTGGAAGCGCCACACCTGGCCCTGGGCCCTCGGCCCTCTGTGTCCTTGGCCTTGCCCCCGCCCGCACGGCTGGTCACGTTTGTCATTGGGCATTCAGCTCAGCGTCAGAGGCTGACTCAGTCCCCAGTTCAGAGTAGTCACCTGGTTACACTGAACTCCTCACCTTCTTTTCTCTCTTTTTTTAAAAAATACTTCTTTTTCTGAAAGATTCTTATTTTTTTTTTTTTGTTTACCTTTTTCCTGTGGATTTGCTGCCGTTAGAATAGCAACTCCAGGAGAAGAGCAAGTGAGTCAGCCCCCCTTCTCCACTCCCTGCCCCACCGGCAGTGGGCACAGCCCTGCAGACAGGAGCAAGGACTTCGGGGAATAGACCCACTGGGGCCGGGAGAGGGAGAAGCTGGATTCTGACCCCACCACTGGCACTCCTGTGTCCAGCCATGCCTGACGCCCACCCCACCCTCAGACGGCGGGATTAAACCAGGCAGTACAGGGTTACTCGGGGAAGCCAGACTGCTGGGATTTCCTGTCGCTTTAGCCAGAATAATCCAGGTATATGGATATACAGATAATCTGAAAGAGTTTCTCATTTTTATATTTGTGGAACATCGTGTAAGAAAAACTGAAGAGCAAGTGCCTGAAATAAAATCCCCCACATGTATCAGCCTGCACACCTTTCACTGCCCTGTCCTT